TCACCGCGCCCGGCCAGGAATGCCCTTTTAAAAGACATGCGGACTAAACGTGGAGGAGCGAAAAGCCCTTTGTTCACTTCAGTTGTCAAGCCTTTTGGGCAGAGGGTTGGGAATGGAAGGGGCAGATGAAATTCTTTCAGAAAGTGACAAGTAATGTGTTGCCATCCTCTTCATATCTGTAGAAAAATTCCCAAATTTAAAGTATTTCAGTGAAATCAAGTAACACTTCGATCTTTATAAAACTGTCCTCAGCTCACAGCACCTGCAGCAACTTCCCCTCGGGCTCTCTACATTTCAGAGAGTTCAGCGACGTCAGCCCTTTGCAGGAAAAATGAGGTAAGGCAGCTTTAAAGAGGTAAAGCCCACGGTCTCTAGCCACGAAGTGGCAGGGCCATAACACGCTTTCCGGCCCTTTAGAGTACAGATTTCCCACTGATTCTTTGCAAACTCACTTTTCACATACTACGGGCCGATGGCAACCCCAAAACACACGCCGACGGAAAGCGCCCCACCACGGGGCGGAGCCTCGCCCACTATCCCTTCTAGGCTCCCAGCCAGCAAACGCATTTCAGAGACGGGATTAAGCTGTCTCTGGCGAACCAGGGAGCAGCTGGGTAGGCCGCGGGGGGCGCCTGTCATCGACGTCATTTCCTTCAGCAAGAGCGCCGCAGGAAACCACTTCCACACCACTGCTCCCCTCTCCCCCGGAAGCCCTTGTTGCTAGTAGGGGGCTGCATGGCACGCGCCCCTTTGCGTCCAGAGAATACCATAGTGCGGGGGAGCGCCAACCAGTGCCAGGACACTTACCGAGCTGAAGAGTTGACAGGGAAGTGAAATCTCAGAAAGAAAGCCTTTCTGGGTTGGCCTGGTTACGGCTCACGCTTCCTTCCACAGAAACTTCAATTCCCAGAGGCAGGGGCGGTAGTTACGCAGTGGAGGCTACGGCGGTTGCGTCTTACGTCATCGAACTGCGGCCATTTCGAACCCGCAATGGAAGAAAGGGGAGGGGTTTATGCGGGGCGGGGTCTGGAGTTAGTGTTTTGGGAGTGGGAGGTAGTTACAGTGATGTCTGTTTTTTCCCGTTCAAGAATTAAGTGTGTACCTGCAGACGTGTATTCATTCATATATTCTTGTGAGTATTGGATGAAGGAATTAAGATAGTCCCCTTTCCCCAAAGATAAACATGATTGTTGCAGGTTCTGAAGAGGGTCACTCCCTCACTGGCTGCCATTGAAAGAGTCCACTTCTCAGTGACTCCTAGCTGGGCACTGGATGCAGTTGAGGATTGCTGGTCAATATGATTCTTCTTGCTGTGCTTTTTCTCTGCTTCATTTCCTCATATTCAGCTTCTGTTAAAGGTAAGTTTGTGTTGCCTTTTGCTAAACTTTAAAAAACTGGATATGTGTCATTATCTTTATGCAGGTCACACAACTGGTCTCTCATTAAATAATGACCGGCTGTACAAGCTCACGTACTCCACTGAAGTTCTTCTTGATCGGGGCAAAGGAAAACTGCAAGACAGCGTGGGCTACCGCATTTCCTCCAACGTGGATGTGGCCTTACTATGGAGGAATCCTGATGGTGATGATGACCAGTTGATCCAAATAACGGTGGGCATTTTCTACCAGATAAATGCAAAGATTTTTTTTAACAGCTTTCTTTCTGTTACTCCAGATGAAGGATGTAAATGTTGAAAATGTGAATCAGCAGAGAGGAGAGAAGAGCATCTTCAAAGGAAAAAGCCCATCTAAAATAATGGGAAAGGAAAACTTGGAAGCTCTGCAAAGACCTACGCTCCTTCATCTAATCCATGGAAAGGTAAAGGGGCGTTTAGATTCCACAACTTTTTCTCATTTGTGTTCTGTTCCCCTCTCCCCACCAGGTCAAAGAGTTCTACTCATATCAAAATGAGGCAGTGGCCATAGAAAATATCAAGAGAGGTCTGGCTAGCCTATTTCAGACACAGTTAAGCTCTGGAACCACCAATGAGGTACTTACCAATATTAATAAGGATTCAGCATCCCCAAGCATTATGCCCTTGCCTTTCTTTTTAGGTAGATATCTCTGGAAATTGTAAAGTGACCTACCAGGCTCATCAAGACAAAGTGATCAAAATTAAGGCCTTGGATTCATGCAAAATAGCGAGGTCTGGATTTACGACCCCAAATCAGGTATGATAGATGTCACTTTCTTTGAGGCATTACTTGTTATAAAGATGGCTATTTATTTATTTAGGTCTTGGGTGTCAGTTCAAAAGCTACATCTGTCACCACCTATAAGATAGAAGACAGCTTTGTTATAGCTGTGCTTGCTGAAGAAACACACAATTTTGGACTGAATTTCCTACAAACCATTAAGGGGAAAATAGTATCGAAGTAAGATAATGCTAAAATTTTTATTTTCTTTGATAATATAGCATTTCCCTTTGGTATTATGCAGGCAGAAATTAGAGCTGAAGACAACCGAAGCAGGCCCAAGATTGATGTCTGGAAAGCAGGCTGCAGCCATAATCAAAGCAGTTGATTCAAAGTACACGGCCATTCCCATTGTGGGGCAGGTCTTCCAGAGCCACTGTAAAGGATGTCCTTCTGTAAGTGCAGACAAATATGGGAATAATCATGATGGGGTATGAGCCTGCAGTGTATGTTTTGCAGCTCTCGGAGCTCTGGCGGTCCACCAGGAAATACCTGCAGCCTGACAACCTTTCCAAGGCTGAGGCTGTCAGAAACTTCCTGGCCTTCATTCAGCACCTCAGGACTGCGAAGAAAGAAGAGATCCTTCAAATACTAAAGATGGAAAATAAGGAAGTATTGTAAGTTCCCCAACCTTTGTGTGGGGTTGTCTATTGATATCCATGATTATGCCTTTTTTTATAGACCTCAGCTGGTGGATGCTGTCACCTCTGCTCAGACCTCAGACTCATTAGAAGCCATTTTGGACTTTTTGGATTTCAAAAGTGACAGCAGCATTATCCTCCAGGAGAGGTTTCTCTATGCCTGTGGATTTGCTTCTCATCCCAATGAAGAACTCCTGAGAGCCCTCATTGTAAGTCAAATAGAAAATAAAGACCCTCAACTGGTAACCTATTTTATCCCTGTTTGGTTAATAGAGTAAGTTCAAAGGTTCTATTGGTAGCAGTGACATCAGAGAAACTGTTATGATCATCACTGGGACACTTGTCAGAAAGTTGTGTCAGAATGAAGGCTGCAAACTCAAAGTAAGTGCAAATCCAATCTCATGTATTACATCCATGCATATATCTAAGGTATATGATTTTTCAGGCAGTAGTGGAAGCTAAGAAGTTAATCCTGGGAGGACTTGAAAAAGCAGAGAAAAAAGAGGACACCAGGATGTATCTGCTGGCTTTGAAGAATGCCCTGCTTCCAGAAGGCATCCCAAGTCTTCTGAAGTATGCAGAAGCAGGAGAAGGGCCCATCAGCCACCTGGCTACCACTGCTCTCCAGAGATATGATCTCCCTTTCATAACTGATGAGGTAAAATCTCCAAGAATATTTGCAACATTTACATGTGCACTAAGTTTGAACATCTTATGAACAGGTGAAGAAGACCTTAAACAGAATATACCACCAAAACCGTAAAGTTCATGAAAAGACTGTGCGCACTGCTGCAGCTGCTATCATTTTAAATAACAATCCATCCTACATGGACGTCAAGAACATCCTGCTGTCTATTGGGGAGCTTCCCCAAGAAATGAATAAATACATGCTCGCCATTGTTCAAGACATCCTACGTTTTGAAATGCCTGCAAGGTATAATACATTGCACATGTCTCTCTGTGTATTGTGCAGCTTTTTTTTTCCTCATATGTTGCAGCAAAATTGTCCGTCGAGTTCTGAAGGAAATGGTCGCTCACAATTATGACCGTTTCTCCAGGAGTGGATCTTCTTCTGCCTACACTGGCTACATAGAACGTATGTACACCAAAAAGAGGTTCTCCTTCCATGCTATTAAATTACAGTTATTGTGTGTCATCAGGTAGTCCCCGTTCGGCATCTACTTACAGCCTAGACATTCTCTACTCGGGTTCTGGCATTCTAAGGAGAAGTAACCTGAACATCTTTCAGTACATTGGGAAGGCTGGTCTTCACGGTAGCCAGGTAACTCACTTCTCATGGATTTTGCTTAATAATGCGTCATGAACATTATATTGATTTTATCCAGGTGGTTATTGAAGCCCAAGGACTGGAAGCCTTAATCGCAGCCACCCCTGACGAGGGGGAGGAGAACCTTGACTCCTATGCTGGTATGTCAGCCATCCTCTTTGATGTTCAGCTCAGACCTGTCACCTTTTTCAACGGATACAGTGATTTGATGTCCAAAATGCTGTCAGCATCTGGCGACCCTATCAGTGTGGTGAAAGGACTTATTCTGCTAATAGATCATTCTCAGGTAATTCATTCAGTCTGTGAGTATTTATTGAGTTTATAACTATTATTATGCTTTTTTCTTCTAGGAACTTCAGTTACAATCTGGACTAAAAGCCAATATAGAGGTCCAGGGTGGTCTAGCTATTGATATTTCAGGTGCAATGGAGTTTAGCTTGTGGTATCGTGAGTCTAAAACCCGAGTGAAAAATAGGTAAGTGTTTATGCATTATACATTTATGAATTACAAGTTTTTTCTTTTTTTCTCAAATGTTTAGGGTGACTGTGGTAATAACCACTGACATCACAGTGGACTCCTCTTTTGTGAAAGCTGGCCTGGAAACCAGTACAGAAACAGAAGCAGGCTTGGAGTTTATCTCCACAGTGCAGTTTTCTCAGTACCCATTCTTAGTTTGCATGCAGATGGACAAGGATGAAGCTCCATTCAGGTAAGATGCAGCGTTCAGGTCATGTTCCAGGAGTAATTCTGTTATTGTTGCTGTTGTTGTACAGGCAATTTGAGAAAAAGTACGAAAGGCTGTCCACAGGCAGAGGTTATGTCTCTCAGAAAAGAAAAGAAAGCGTATTAGCAGGATGTGAATTCCCGCTCCATCAAGAGAACTCAGAGATGTGCAAAGTGGTGTTTGCCCCTCAGCCGGATAGTACTTCCAGCGGATGGTTTTGAAACTGACCTGTGATATTTTACTTGAATTTGTCTCCCCGAAAGGGACACAATGTGGCATGACTAAGTACTTGCTCTCTGAGAGCACAGCGTTTACATATTTACCTGTATTTAAGATTTTTGTAAAAAGCTACAAAAAACTGCAGTTTGATCAAATTTGGGTATATGCAGTATGCTACCCACAGCGTCATTTTGAATCATCATGTGACGCTTTCAACAACGTTCTTAGTTTACTTATACCTCTCTCAAATCTCATTTGGTACAGTCAGAATAGTTATTCTCTAAGAGGAAACTAGTGTTTGTTAAAAACAAAAATAAAAACAAAACCACACAAGGAGAACCCAATTTTGTTTCAACAATTTTTGATCAATGTATATGAAGCTCTTGATAGGACTTCCTTAAGCATGACGGGAAAACCAAACACGTTCCCTAATCAGGAAAAAAAAAAAAAAAAAAAGTAAGACACAAACAAACCATTTTTTTTCTCTTTTTTTGGAGTTGGGGGCCCAGGGAGAAGGGACAAGACTTTTAAAAGACTTGTTAGCCAACTTCAAGAATTAATATTTATGTCTCTGTTATTGTTAGTTTTAAGCCTTAAGGTAGAAGGCACATAGAAATAACATCTCATCTTTCTGCTGACCATTTTAGTGAGGTTGTTCCAAAGACATTCAGGTCTCTACCTCCAGCCCTGCAAAAATATTGGACCTAGCACAGAGGAATCAGGAAAATTAATTTCAGAAACTCCATTTGATTTTTCTTTTGCTGTGTCTTTTTGAGACTGTAATATGGTACACTGTCCTCTAAGGGACATCCTCATTTTATCTCACCTTTTTGGGGGTGAGAGCTCTAGTTCATTTAACTGTACTCTGCACAATAGCTAGGATGACTAAGAGAACATTGCTTCAAGAAACTGGTGGATTTGGATTTCCAAAATATGAAATAAGGAAAAAAATGTTTTTATTTGTATGAATTAAAAGATCCATGTTGAACATTTGCAAATATTTATTAATAAACAGATGTGGTGATAAACCCAAAACAAATGACAGGTCCTTATTTTCCACTAAACACAGACACATGAAATGAAAGTTTAGCTAGCCCACTATTTGTTGTAAATTGAAAACGAAGTGTGATAAAATAAATATGTAGAAATCATATTGAATTCCTTTTGTCTTTTGTTACTTCCA